ATGAGGAGCATGATCGCACCCTTACCCTCCAGATGGGAAACTGAGGCCCAGAGAGGCCTGGAGCACTGGTGCAAGCTGGTAGCAATACTCCAGGGCTCCCTAGCCCTAGCCAGTGCCTTCCTGTGTCCAGGCCTCAGCTTCCCCTGGGGACAGTACAAGTGTTGGGCCAGATGCTCTCTCAGGTCCCTGCGTGGCATCCATTTATTGCAGACCTCCCACCACCTTGCAGTGAGGGTGGCTCTGGCTGCTGGGAAGCCCACTTTCAGCACGTGGGGTTTAAATGCTCCTGCTGTGGGTCTCCCCACTGAGTCCCCTCCCAGGGTGCATGCTGATGGGAGGGGGCAGCTGGCAGTCTGCCCCGGGGCTGTCAGTGTGGGTCCTAGGAGGAGGGATCAGACCCAGTCCTGGGGAGGGCTGGGGGCCTGAAAGGAGCATGATGAGCCCAGGCTGCGTTTTCAGTCTTGCTAGAAGCAGGTCTGGTCCCCAGAAACAACTAGAGACAGGCCCAGGCCGGGACAAGCAGGCTAGGGGGCATCATGGGAGGTGTCTCAGCTTATCTCCTCCCTCTTGCGCCTCTAGCTCACTAATCCCGCCTCTCATCTCACCTTTCTCTAACCCTCTCAGACTGCAGGACCTAGGGCAGCAGGGAAGCTTATTTGGCCTGAGCCTTACCTGCAAAGGGCTCAAAGGTAGACTTTTGCTATTATATTCAAATTGCAACGTATAGATGCTCATATTTTGGAATTAATTACGTTTTAGCAGTTTTTCTTTTTTTAAAAAAATCTGCTGGTACCTTAATAAACATGGAACCAGCAACCTTTTGCCAGGTGTCTGTTCTCCGGGTCTCTGGGCCTGGAGGCGGGAGTGTTTCAAAGCACTTCACGCTCCGCGGCCCCACCGGCTGGCTGCGCTGCCCGCTGCGGCCGGCAGGGGTAGTCCACGGACAGGCCTGGAGGAGGCGGGACGGGGGCAGGGCCGGGAACCTGGGCAAGCCAATAAAGGCTGCGGCGCGCGGCTGCGCGGGACTCGGCCTTCTGGGCGCGCGCGACGTCAGTTTGAGTTCTGTGTTCTCCCCGCCCGTGTCCCGCCCGACCCGCGCCCGCGATGCTGGCGCTGCGCTGCGGCTCCCGCTGGCTCGGCCTGCTCTCCGTCCCGCGCTCCGTGCCGCTGCGCCTCCCCGCGGCCCGCGCCTGCAGCAAGGGCTCCGGCGACCCGTCCTCTTCCTCCTCCTCCGGGAACCCGCTCGTGTACCTGGACGTGGACGCCAACGGGAAGCCGCTCGGCCGCGTGGTGCTGGAGGTGAGACCGCTCGCAGGGCCGGCCTGGGCGCGCATCCTCTTTTGTCCTTCTTCTCCCCCAACAGCTGAAGGCAGATGTCGTCCCAAAGACAGCTGGTAAGACAGGGCCTGGGGCCTTCTGAGATGGGCCTGTTGACCTGTGTTTCTCTTCGACCCTCAGAGAACTTCAGAGCCCTGTGCACTGGTGAGAAGGGCTTCGGCTACAAAGGCTCCACCTTCCACAGGGTGATCCCTTCCTTCATGTGCCAGGTAATGTAGTTTCCTCTTCTGTAAGGGGGGATGTAGCCACTCAGAAGGTGCTTTGTGCTCACAGGCGGGCGACTTCACCAACCACAATGGCACAGGCGGGAAGTCCATCTACGGAAGCCGCTTTCCTGACGAGAACTTTACACTGAAGCACGTGGGGCCAGGTGAGTGGGGGCCTCCTCTAGGGTGAGTGTCCGCAGCGTGGCTCAGCCCTGCTGGTTTTTGCAGGTGTCCTGTCCATGGCTAATGCTGGTCCTAACACCAACGGCTCCCAGTTCTTCATCTGCACCATAAAGACAGACTGGTGAGTTCCCTGCCCCAGGCCCTCTGGGAATGTTGCTGTTTTCGGTAACTAATTCCATGACCAGGTCCATGGCATTGGATGACATTGCGCTACACTGTTGCTCACCCGGGTCACCCGTCCTCACAGGTTGGATGGCAAGCATGTTGTGTTCGGTCACGTCAAAGAGGGCATGGACGTCGTGAAGAAAATAGAATCTTTCGGCTCTAAGAGTGGGAGGACATCCAAGAAGATTGTCATCACAGACTGTGGCCAGTTGAGCTAATCTGTGGCCAGGGTGCTGGCATGGTGGCAGCTGCAAATGTCCATGCACCCAGGTGGCCGCGTTGGGCTGTCAGCCAAGGTGCCTGAAACGATACGTGTGCCCACTCCACTGTCACAGTGTGCCTGAGGAAGGCTGCTAGGGATGTTAGACCTCGGCCAGGACCCACCACATTGCTTCCTAATACCCACCCTTCCTCACGACCTCATTTCTGGGCATCTTTGTGGACATGATGTCACCCACCCCTTGTCAAGCATTGCCTGTGATTGCCCAGCCCAGATTCATCTGTGCCTTGGACATGGTGATGGTGATGGGTTGCCATCCAAGTGAAAGTCTTTTCCTTGACCAAGGGGGACAGTCAGTTTTGCAAAAGGACTCTAATACCTGTTTAATATTGTCTTCCTAATTGGGATAATTTAATTAACAAGATTGACTAGAAGTGAAACTGCAACACTAACTTCCCCGTGCTGTGGTGTGACCTGAGTTGGTGACACAGGCCACAGACCCCAGAGCTTGGCTTTTGAAACACAACTCAGGGCTTTTGTGAAGGTTCCCCCGCTGAGATCTTTCCTCCTGGTTACTGTGAAGCCTGTTGGTTTGCTGCTGTCGTTTTTGAGGAGGGCCCATGGGGGTAGGAGCAGTTGAACCTGGGAACAAACCTCACTTGAGCTGTGCCTAGACAATGTGAATTCCTGTGTTGCTAACAGAAGTGGCCTGTAAGCTCCTGTGCTCCGGAGGGAAGCATTTCCTGGTAGGCTTTGATTTTTCTGTGTGTTAAAGAAATTCAATCTACTCATGATGTGTTATGCATAAAACATTTCTGGAACATGGATTTGTGTTCACCTTAAATGTGAAAATAAATCCTATTTTCTATGGAAGACTGGTACCTGGTTTCTGGAAGAGGGGTCTGTGACTTGGAGCTGATCTTTACTGAGCTCGCCGTGGCAGATGCCATGCTCAGGACGTTCATGTGGATGGTTTCATGTCATCGTGCTGGCAACTTGTCCTCCCTGCCTTAGAGATGAGGCTCAGACAAACGACCTTAGCACCCATAGCCTATGCCATGAGCACTGGCTCCACCCTGAATCCCAGCTCCTCCCCTTAGTGACCCCAAGTCTGTTTCCCTCAGCTGCATAAGGAGGCGATATAGTTTGAATATTTGTCCCCAGCCAAATCTCATGTTGAACTGTAATCCCCAGTGCTGGAGGTGGGGCCTGCTACGAGGTGTTTGGATCATGGGGACGGGTATTTCATGGCTTGGTGCTGTTTTCTTGATGGTGAATTATTGCAAGATACGGTCATTTAAAATTGTGTGGCACCTCCCCCTGCCCCCTTCTTGCTCCTGCTTTCACCATGTGACATGCCTGATCCCCCTTCACCTTTTGCCATGGTCATAAGCTTCCTGAGGCCTCCCTGGAAGCTGAGCAGATGCCAGCACCATGCTTCCTGTACATCCTGCAGAACCATAAGCCAATTAAACCTTTTTAATAATAAATTACTCAGTCTCAAGTATTTTTTTATAGCAAT